AAGCTCTGGCGACAGATGAAACACTTGAATGGTATTTCCTCATCATCGCTTCCCACTTCATAGTTTTCATCCTCATAGACACCATAGCGACCCTCATCAAGCTCACGTTCGATCTGCCACCCATGCTTGTAATCTGAACGGTCATGGAGGAATTTGCAGCTGTCTCCGAAGCCGCAGAAGCCAGTCTCTTTGTAGTCCTTACAGATGTCGGGCTGGTAATCCCAGCGCACGGTGGCACGTAGATGCTCGGGCGCTCGGATGGGGCCCTTCCTCACCATCCCGGAAGAGGCATTGCCCATAGACGTATCCTTGGGCTTCATGTATTTCTGATAATTGTTGATTCCCCGATAGATCTTGTCATCCTCCTTGCCCCTCAGCTCCTCCTGGATCTTCTGGCTGCGCTCAAAGATGGCTTGTGCATCGCGCTCTTTCTCTGTGTCCAGCTCATAGACAGCTGTCGCTCCCATATCCTCTGGTCCCACGGGTTTCGCCGAACGGGTGGATTTATAAACCACGCCGAGACTCTCGGGCTCATTTTCCTCTTCCTCTTCGCTGCTCAAGTCGCCGTAAGCCGCCTTCTGTTTACCACTGTCACGGGTCTTCTGTATCATTGGATTGTGGGTCACCCGCTTCTTTTCCGGTCGAACCACAGTGCAGCCTTCGTCGCTACTGCTGCCGCTTTCTCCGGGCTCTGGGTCGCAGGCCGGGCGCTTTCTGCGTCCAGCAGCCCCTTTCCGCCCAGGCTTTTTGAAAAGGAAGGTGCACACCTGATCCACCGCCTTTCCTGGAGAAAGCTGCTCTGCCATTTTAGAGTCCTGAGCTCCGAAACAGCCGTGGCTGCCTGGGTTGCACTTGGCCCCTGCACGTCACTCCACGTTGCGCGCTCCGCCGGGAGTCGAAGCAAAAGACACTGACGGAAGAGGACTGCGAGAGCCCGAGCGCCCGTCTCTCTTGTGCCCTAGCAGATTCCGTCGCTTCTTCCGGAGCCGTACGTGGCACCGCCCCGCTCGCGGGCGGCCGCGGGGCTTGCTGGGAAGAGAGGCGAAGCCAGGTCACCTTTCAAGGACCCAGAAGTAGGGTTTTGGCCTAGGTAACGGGGCAGAGATGTGGTTCGAGATTCTCCCCGGACTCTCCGTCATGGGCGTGTGCTTGTTGATTCCAGGACTGGCTACTGCGTACATCCACAGGTTCACTAACGGGGGCAAGGTAAGCCGGCTTCGGCCCGGGGGCCGACTCCAAAACTGCAACAATAATTGTCTCTTATTTGAAGGAAAAAAGGGTTGCTCATTTTGGGTATCACTGGAGTCTGATGGAAAGAGATAGGCGCATCTCTGGAGTTGATCGTTACTATGTGTCAAAGGTAAGATGCCACTCTGATGCCAGCCTTTTGCCTGTCACATTCTCCTTTTTAAACTGTTTTTCAGGGTTTGGAGAACATTGATTAAGGAAGCATTTTCCTGATTGATGAAAAAAATAACTCAGTTATGGCCATCTACCCCTGCTAGAAGGTTACAGTGTATTATGTAGCATGCAATGTGTTATGTAGTGCTTAATAAAAATAAAATGAAAAAAATGCATTTCTTTTTTTTAAATATGTTACACAAA